TACCGTGCCTGGCCTCAGTTAGTTCTTTATAGCAGTGTGAAAACAAACTAATACAGACTTGTTTCCAGTTTGGAACATTCTAAGCAGGCTTCTCTGAACCTGTGTGTACAGTCTCTTGGTGCACACATGACCTCCTGTCTGCAGGATGCAAGTTCCCTCTACAGAGTCAGAGATCTTTATTTTCAACTTCTCCGTATAATGCCAAATCATTTCCCAAAGTGATTGTACTTACCCTCTACCCAGCAGTGAATGAGAGTTTCTGTTGATTTTGCTTTTTCAACTAGAAGTGAGAGGTGACAATATGCTAGCAGCCCTTGCTCACTCTTGGTGCCTCCTCGTCCTCCACATCCACTCTGGCTGCACTTGAGGAGCCCTTCAGCCCACCACTGCACTGTGGGGGCCCCTCTCTGGGGCTGGCCAAGGCCGAAGCCAGCTCCCTCTGCTCGCCAGGAGGTGTGGAGGGAGAGGCGCCGGCAGGAGCCCACACTGTACAGGGCACTCACCGGCCAGCAGGGGCTCCGTGGGCCGGCCGGTGCCAGCTGGGCCTGACTGGGGGATGAGCTCCCTCTGGGCTGCTGGAGTGCCTGGGCTAGGTGCCGCAAAGTCCTGCAGTGTGTGCCATTGAGAGGTGAAGCCGGCTGGGCTTCTGGGTCCGGTGGGGACCTGGAGAACTTTTCTGTCTAGCTAAAGGTTTGTAAATGCACCCATCAGCACTCTGTGTCTAGCTAAAGGTTTGTAAATGCACCAATCAGCAATCTGTGTCTAGCCAATCTGGTGGGGACTTGGAGAACTTTTGTGTCTAGCTAAAGGATTGTAAATGCACCAATCAGCACTCTGTGTCTAGCTAAAGGTTTGTAAATGCACCAATCAGCACTCTGTCAAAACGGACCAATCAGCTCTCTGTAAAACAGACCAATCAGCTCTCTGTAAAATGGACCAATCAGCTCTCCATAAAATGGACCAATCAGCAGGATGTGGGTGTGGCCAGTTAAGGGAATAAAAGCAGGCTGCCTGAGCCGGCAGCAGCAACCTGCTCTGGTTCCCTTCCACGCTGTGGAAGCTTTGTTCTTTTGGTCTTCATGATAAATCTTGCTGCTGCTCACTCGTTGGGTCCGTGCCACCTTTAAGAGCTGTAACACTCACCGCGAAGGTCTGCAACTTCACTCCTGGGGCCAGCAAGACCACGAATGCACCGAGAGGAATGAACAACTCTGGACACACCATCTTTAAGAACCGTAATACTCACCGCAAGGGTCTGCAACTTCATTCTTGAAGTCAGTGAGGCCAAGAACCCATCAATTCCGTACACATTTTGGTGACTTTGAAGAGACTGTCACCTATCACCAAGTGGTGAGACTATTGCCAAGCAGTGAGACTATTGCCAAGTGGTGAGACCATCACCAAGCGGTGAGACTATCACCTATCGCCAAGTGGTGAGTACCATCAGATCCCTTTCATTTGCTATCAGTGATAAGTGAAATTGATTCTTTCCCCCAGGCCTGATTCAGCAGGAAGCATCTCAGACACCAACCACTATGCTGTCAGCAGTTGCCCGGGGCTACCAGGGCTGGTTTCATCCCTGTGCTAGGCTTTCTGTGAGGATGAGCAGCACCGGGATAGACAGGAAGGGCGTCCTGGCTAACCGGGTAGCCGTGGTCACGGGGTCCACCAGTGGGTGAGTGCTGGATTGCCCATGGGTCCTGGCCCGGCTGACTTTTGCCCTCCATCTCTGCATTCAGGATCGGCTTTGCCATCGCCCGACGTCTGGCCCGGGACGGGGCCCACGTGGTCATCAGCAGCCGGAAGCAGCAGAACGTGGACCGGGCCATGGCCAAGCTGCAGGGGGAGGGGCTGAGTGTGGCGGGCATTGTGTGCCACGTGGGGAAGGCTGAGGACCGGGAGCAGCTGGTGGCCAAGGTGAGGGGGCAGGCGGTGGAAGGACACAGAGAATCTCCACACTCATCCAATCTCCTCTCCGCAGGCCCTGGAGCACTGTGGGGGCGTCGACTTCCTGGTGTGCAGCGCAGGGGTCAACCCTCTGGTAGGGAGCACTCTGGGGACCAGTGAGCAGATCTGGGACAAGGTGAGAGGCCTCCCCTGGGGAGGCGGCTGAGGCTGCCCTCACCCATGCTCTGCTCTGATTTCAGATCCTAAGTGTGAACGTGAAGTCCCCAGCCCTGCTGCTGAGCCAGTTGCTGCCCTACATGGAGAACAGGTATGGCAGGGCGGGGGTGGGGACCAGTCGGACTTCAGCTTCTCTTATGTTTGTCTTGTCTCAGGAGGGGTGCTGTCATCCTGGTCTCTTCCATTGCAGCTTATAATCCAGTAGTGGTAAGTGCTTGGTCCTTGTGCTCCTGAGTGGTTATCCTAATCACTCTGTCAATTCCCTTCCCAGGCGCTGGGTGTCTACAATGTCAGCAAGACAGCGCTGCTGGGTCTCACTAGAACACTGGCATTGGAGCTGGCCCCCAAGGACATCCGGGTAAACTGCGTGGTTCCAGGAATTATCAAAACTGACTTCAGCAAAGTGGTGAGGATTGGGTGTGTCTTCCATCTCCCAGTCTGGCTCAGTGCACTGACTCCTTCATTTCTTCCCTTTGCCCAGTTTCATGGGAATGAGTCTCTCTGGAAGAACTTCAAGGAACATCATCAGCTGCAGAGGCAAGTGGGGTTTGGAGATTTGGTGGTCCATGGATGCTTGACACTGTGTCCTTCTTCCATCCAGGATTGGGGAGTCAGAGGACTGTGCAGGAATCGTGTCCTTCCTGTGCTCTCCAGATGCCAGCTACGTCAACGGGGAGAACATTGCGGTGGCAGGCTACTCCACTCGGCTCTGAGAGGAGTGGGGGCGGCTGCGTAGCTGTGGTCCCAGGCCCAGGAGCCTGAGGGGGTGTCTAGGTGATCATTTGGATCTGGAGGCAGAGTCTGCCATTCTGCCAGACTAGCAATTTGGGGGCTTACTCATGCTAGGCTTGAGGAAGAAGAAAAACGCTTCGGCATTCTCCTTAGGACTTATCTGCTTGTAGATTTGGCTGATCCAATTAACATGTGGGGTTCTTGGTGTGGGTCTGGGGAGCTGAAGGATTTTATGGAGCTGGTGCTTTGGAGGAATCTTAAGGGAAAGGAGTAGAAGCTCAGGCCTTTGAAGGATTTCAGCTCCTCCTCTCTGTAATTTGTGCTTTAAGCATTTTTTTTCCTAAAATAAACTCAAATTTATCCTCAAGTCTGGAAGCATCTGTCAAGGGTAGAGCCCAG